ATGGTCCTAGCGACAAAGGGTGCTGGGGAGACGAATTGACCAGACAGGGAGGTCTCCAGCAGCTTCTTTCTACACAGAGGGCACCTGTCAGAGGCCAGCGTGGGGGCCACAGGCTCCCCAATCCCCAAGAACCGCCAGGGAAGGAGGCTGCTTCAAGTGGGTGGGGCACCAAGCTGGCCAGGAAGGACAGGGCTTCTCCCAGCGGTACCAACACGGTGGCACCTCCGGCCTGCATCTCCCAGGCTTGCTTGTCAGGCTTCCTGGGGCTCCCAGGAGCCGCTGCGGGGGAGGGGAGAAGGGGTGGCAGCAGTGGCAGTGGTCGTCTCTGCTCCGATGGTGACTGCCGATGACACTGTTCTCTGTGCGGGTGGAGACAAAGCCGGCCACTCCAGATTCTCCTGCGCGCAGGAGAGGAGGAGCTGGCGCTGCTTCAGTGGCGAGGATGGGTCGATCAGTCCCAGCCGGTCCTAGGGAGAGACACTGCCCCAGCCTGAGGGCGGCGCAGCCCACCCCACCCCAGGACCCTCCTAGCAGGAGGACAGGAACGCAAGCCGACCTCGGGGGGTCTCCGGCCTGAGAGGGGAACATGATCAAGCCCAGGGCAGCCGCCAGTCGGAGGGGGCAGACGCGGCCCCAGTAGCCTCTGGAGACCCTCTTCCGAGGCAAGGAGCCACATTCCTGCCGTCGGGACCACCAAAGCGGATTTCTACAAACTAAAGTCGAGAACTTTTCGGCGGCGAGGCGGCGCACCCCGCGCGGGAGAGGGGGCGCAGGCGTCACCCCGTCCTCACTCAGCAACACCCGGCGCCGCGCCGGGCGAAGGCTGGCAAACTTCTCGCGGCCGGCAGGTGGGCTCCGCGGGCCCCATGGGCGCAGGCACAGGTGTGCGGGGCCACAGCCGGGCCTTTTGCAGCCGGCGACCGCCCCCCCTTCCCCGCGGGCTTTTGCACACGACGCGCCGACGGCAGCTTCACACGGGTTGGCGAGGGCCGGATAAAGCCGGCGGCCGCGGGGCGCAGCGGCTGACCCGAGACACGGGAGCGCTTGGCACGCGGAGCCAGAGCCGGAGCTGCAGCCGCAGCGGGAGCCGGGGGAGCTCAGGGGCCGCAGGAGCCGGGCCGGAGTGAGCGCACCTCGCGGGGCCCTCGGGGCAGGTGGGTGAGCGCCACCCGGAGTCCCGCGCGCAACTTTCAGGGCGCACTCGGCGGGGCGGCTGCGCGGCTGCCGGGACTCGGCGCGGGACTGCATGGAGGCCAAGGAGAAGCAGCATCTGTTGGACGCCAGGCCGGCAATCCGGTAAGGCGAGAGCCTGGGGACGGGCGGGAATTGCTGAGCGTTCCCTCTCTTCCCCTCTGGCCAGGTCATACACGGGATCTCTGTGGCAGGAAGGGGCTGGCTGGATTCCTCTGCCCCGACCTGGCCTGGACTTGCAGGCCATTGAGCTGGCTGCCCAGAGCAACCATCACTGCCATGCTCAGAAGGGTCCTGACAGTCACTGTGACCCCAAGAAGGGGAAGGCCCAGCGCCAGCTGTATGTAGCCTCTGCCATCTGCCTGTTGTTCATGATCGGAGAAGTCGTTGGTAAGCACTTTTGGGCTAATTAAATGAAGTTGGGGGGAGCTGATAAGGACCCTCCACCCTGCAGGTGGGTACCTGGCACACAGCTTGGCTGTCATGACTGACGCAGCACACCTGCTCACTGACTTTGCCAGCATGCTCATCAGCCTCTTCTCCCTCTGGATGTCCTCCCGGCCAGCCACCAAGACCATGAACTTTGGCTGGCAGAGAGCTGGTGAGGATCGCGGTTTGGCTGGAGATGGGGTTAAGGTGGGTGTTGGGGTTGGGTTCTTCCTCAGAGATCTTGGGAGCCCTGGTCTCTGTACTGTCCATCTGGGTCGTGACGGGGGTACTGGTGTACCTGGCTGTGGAGCGGCTGATCTCTGGGGACTATGAAATTGACGGGGGGACCATGCTGATCACGTCGGGCTGCGCTGTGGCTGTGAACATCATGTGAGTGGGGCCCCAGTTTCCCTCGTCTCCCCGTGAGCCCTTGGCTTTGTCTCCACTTCCATAGAATGGGGTTGACCCTTCACCAGTCTGGCCATGGGCACAGCCACGGCACCACCAACCAGCAGGAGGAGAACCCCAGCGTCCGAGCTGCCTTCATCCATGTGATCGGCGACTTTATGCAGAGCATGGGTGTCCTAGTGGCAGCCTATATTTTATACTTCAAGGTCAGAGCTGGGACACAGGGTGGTGGGGGTGGAACTCCAGGTCTGCCTTCCTGTCTTCCTGCAGCCAGAATACAAGTATGTAGACCCCATCTGCACCTTCGTCTTCTCCATCCTGGTCCTGGGGACAACCTTGACCATCCTGAGAGATGTGATCCTGGTGTTGATGGAAGGTAACCTGGGCTTTGTGGCTCCCTTTTTGCTCCCTTTAGTTTCCCCTGTCCTTGCCGTCCTCAGGGACCCCCAAGGGCGTTGACTTCACAGCTGTTCGTGATCTGCTGCTGTCGGTGGAGGGGGTAGAAGCCCTGCACAGCCTGCATATCTGGGCACTGACGGTGGCCCAGCCTGTTCTGTCTGTCCACATCGCCATTGGTGAGTGCTTGGGACACTCAGGGTGGGGTGGGGGCTTCCCCCGCTGTGTCCTCTCGGCCCCCAGCTCAGAATACAGACGCCCAGGCTGTGCTGAAGACAGCCAGCAGCCGCCTCCAAGGGAAGTTCCACTTCCACACCGTGACCATCCAGATCGAGGACTACTCGGAGGACATGAAGGACTGTCAGGCATGCCAGGGCCCCTCAGACTGACTGCTCAGCCAGGCACCAACTGGGGCATGAACAGGACCTGCAGGTGGCTGGACTGAGTGTCCCCCAGGCCCAGCCAGGACTTTGCCTACCCCAGCTGTGTTGTAAACCAGGTCCCCCTCCTGACCTCTGCCCCACTCCAGGAATGGAGCTCTTCCCAGCCTCCCATCTGACTACAGCCAGGGTGGGGACTCAGCGGGTATAAAGCTAGTGTGACCCTGCTCTTCCAGCTCCTGGGCCAGCTCTGGAAGGGCTGTATTTGGGCCTAATCCTCAGCAAATGTTCTACCACTCGCAGGGGCAAAGGTGGTGAGCCACGGGACGTCCAAGGGGAGGCTGGCCCCAGCGCGCCCATACTGCCTGCCTCATGCCCCATTCTCAGCCTGGCTGGCCTTTGCCTTTATGAATCTGAGCCCCTCCATCTGCCTATAGCAATAGGCACGGGGGTGAGGACCCTCACACTCTCATTTGAGCCTCCCTGAGGCAGGGAGCCAGGAGGCACCTGAGGCCTATCTGTGCCTTAGTCACTTCAGCTATGAGCCAAATGTTCCCTTTCCTGGAGGGGAGAGGCTTCTTACTAGGTAAGAGACAGGTTTCCTCTTTCCTTATTTCCTCAGCTGTGCCAACACAAAAAACAACTTTGGCACAGGTGGTGGGCAGGGGGTAGAGAGATTTCAGCTTGGGTTCTGCACTAACAGCCTCCAAGCCCCCTGGCACTTCTGTTGCCCTGAGAGTGTCCCAGGGGATTCAGAGTCTCCAGAAAGATATGGCTGGGCCAACTCTGTTGCCTACCTGGCCTGACCCAGTCGGAGCCTGACATGGTGGAGGGAAAGGGAGACAAGTGGGGCTGCACTCGGTCCAGAGGCCAGCTAGGAGGGAAACCGCAGCTTCCTGGGGCTTGTGTGTGAAGATTCCTGACTTAGGGGTGGCTTTTGTTTACAAGATGCAAGAGGGGAAACCTGTCCCCGACTCATCGAGACAACATGCCCAGTTATCAGGGAGTCCTGTGTCACAAGGTCTGTCTCTGCCATTGTAAGCAAGTGCCTTGGGCGAGCTGGCCTCTGCCCCACAGTCTCATCTGTACACCGACAGGGTTGATGCCTCCCTCACAGGGTTGAGAACAAGAGCCAGTTGGCCAAGTACCTGTGGTTGTTGAAGATTGGTTACTTTTACCATCCTGGGGACAGGGAACTCTGTGGCCCGAGGCTGCCTCACTGAGGAGTCAGGTGGGCTTCCCAGCCTCCCCAGGGGCAGTGCTGAGTTTGTCTTGACTGTTCTGGCCCAAGGTGGGAGGAGGTGGGTTTGGTCACTTGCCTCCCACTTTAAATCTCTGTCTTTCCATCTGTGAAATGACCTCTTTGTGCCTTCCCAGCACTGTCATCCTGATCGCCTGTGTTCTAGGTAGGTGGGTCCTTCAGCCCCTCCAGGTCTGTGAAAAGTCTGTGGAAAGCACTGGCCTGGAGAGGGGTGGGGGGTTGCTGGTGGGTGCTCCATTCCACCACAATCTCAGGGGACTCAACCTCCCCTACCCAACTCCCCACCCCCACCCAAGCCATGGCAGGCCCCAGGAACTTGATCCTGGGCTTTGCCGTATGCCAAGTCCTTACACCCCTCTCAAGAGACAGTCATTGGCTGGGCACGGTGGCTCATGCCTGCAATCCCAGCACCTTGGGAGGCTGAGGCAGGCAGATGACTTGAGGCCAGGAGTTCGAGACCAGCCTGGCCAATATGGCGAAACCTCATTTCTACTAAAAATACAAAAACTAGCCAGGCGTGGTGGCTTGTGCCTGTAATCCCAGCTACTCGGGAGGCTGAGGCAGGAGAATCGCTTGAACCGGGGAGGCAGAGGTTGCAGTGAGCTGAGATCACACCACTGCACTCCAGCCTGGGTGACAGAGCGAGACTCCAGCTTAAAAAAAAAAAAAAAAAAAAAAAAAGGAGACC